CCGGTTTGCCACCAACTTGCTTTGTTGATACGACATGGTAGTGAGTTCTTCGGTCCTTTTTCCTTACCTATAAAATAGAGGGAATTACCTTTTCCACAGCCTGTAAGGATTAAGTGAGTACATTTAGAAAGCACTTGGCAAACTGTGAAGTGCCACAGATCTTACTACATTAATTATAATTATCCTAGAGAAACATCTAAGAAATGGGTAATATCAGAAAATAAGGAATGGTTTTAGGTAGAAGACTTTGAGTGGATTATTTATAGTGTTAGAGGTTATAAGTCAGTAACTCATTGAGTCTTCACATAAGAGAAAGGGAGTTGGGGATTGAAGATGATAATTCTTAAGAGAACTTCATTGATGTATGTGCAATCTCAAGAAGAAGGTAACTGAGAGACAAAGTAACCCTAAAGGAAGAATTAAAATCTTGGTGAACACGTGCTCTAAAAAGAGGTTTAAGCTAATTTCATAGTTTTGCGTGACAGCTGCCTTTCAGTAGCAGGTCGTAGGGAACACAAGATTACAATTTCAGCTTCCTTCTGGACAGAGTAAGAAATGAAGGTAAAGGTGTTTCTGTCATGCCTTGTGGTTACTCATCTTGAGCTTCTCATACTCTGGCCCTAATGGCTGTGGCCCTGAGAGTCCTAATGGCTGCTTTGCTGTTTTTACTGTGCTGTACAGAGGCCCTGGATGGTTGAAAGAATAGAAAACTCAGTGGTCAAGAAATGGGGAAAATGAAAATGTTTTACTAGGTAGGTTGGACACACACGACCTCTCTCTGACATTAGTTGGCTCTATTAAGGAGGGATTACTTTGTGAAGTTTGACAATTTACAAATTTATTCTACTAAAATACTTCCTTCAATGTCAGCTCTGTTTGCTTTACAGGCAAAGAAACTCCTTGAAATCGGGGAGCTTAGCCCCTCAACCTTTGGCAGGTTTTGAGATGAAGAAAATTTTTACATTATCTGGAGAGAGGGTGGCATATAAGGGGAGACTGGGGAAAGTGGGCAGTTTCCTTTTTTTTTTTTTTTTTTTTTAGGACGGAGTCTCGCTCTGTCACCCAGGCTGCAGTGCAGTGGCGCCATCTCGGCTCACTGCAGCCTCCGCTTCCCGGGTGCAAGCAATTCTTATGCCTCAGCCTCCCGAGTAGCTGGGACTACAGCCACATGCCACCATGCCCGGCTTTTTTTTGTATTTTTAGTAGAGATGGGGTTTCACCATGTTGGCCAGGCTGGTCTCAAACTCCTGACCCAGTGATCTGCCCACCTCGGCTTCCCAAAGTGCTGGGATTGCAGGCATGAACCACCGTGCCCGGCCACAGCTTCCTATTTAATAGTTGTTCCTGATTCAACTGACTAATAATATAATAAAATAAGGAACTATACACATGGCATTAAATATACACATTTAATTCTCACAAGTTTCTGAGGTAGGTGATATTTCCCTGTTTCACAGAGGAAGAAACAGGCTTGGGAGGCCAAGTGGTATGTTTAAAGTACTTCACTTGTGATGCTTTATTTTGTTTGACATGAATTCTCCCATCATTTTACTCATTCTTATTGAAATATAAATATGGAAAAGGTATTCCAGTAGTCTATGTAGACTGATTTTTGGATTATCTGTCATTTTGCAGTTATCTTTGTCACTCTTCCCTTGGCTTGTGCAAACAATCAAGAGTTGATTACTTTTTTTTTTTTTTTTTTTGTGAGACAGGGTCTCACTCTTTCGCCCAGGCTGGAATGCAGTGGCCCGATCTAAGCTCACTGCAGCGTCTGCCTCCCAGGTTCAGACAATTCTCCTGCCTCAGCCCTGCAGGTGGCTGGGACCACAGACGTGCACAACCACGTCTGCTAGTTTATTTATTTATTTATTTTGTATTTTTACTAGAGACAGGGTTTTGCCATGTTGCCCAGGCTGGTCTTGAACTCCTGACCTCAAGCAGTCTGCCTGGGATTGGCCTCCCAAAGTGCTGGGATTACAGGCGTGAGCCACCACACCCGGCAATTGATCTCTCTTTTTTTTTTTTTTTTCCTTGAGACAGGGTCTCACTTTATCATGCAGGCTGGAGTGCAGTGGCAAGATCACAGCAGTGCCTCCAGGGCTTAAGCGATCCTCCCACCTCAGCCTCCTGAGTAGCTGGAACTACAGGTGTGCCCCACCACGCCCGGCTGATTATTGCATTTTTTGTATTGTGTTTCGCCATGTTGCCGGTGCTGGTCTTGAACTCAGCCCAAGTGATCTGCCTGCTTTGGCCTCCCGAAGTGCTGGGATTATAGGCGTGAGCAACAGTGCCTGGTCCTGCTGTTTTTTTTTTTAAACAGATTTGCACTTTGTTTGTATGTGACCTTTGGAAAAACCAAACTGTGGAGACTGTTGTGCCACTAAAGATTTGTCTGAGGATGGACTCGGTGAAGAATATAAAGGCATATGCAGATGGGCTCCCTTAGGATTTTCGTATAATAAGATGTAAATTATTGGCAATGAGTTGATCATTACTGGAGCTGGGTGATGAGTACATGGAGGTTTATTATTCTGTTGACTTTTACATGTTTAAATTTTTCAGAATAAAAAGTTTTTTCAACAAGGCCCTTTATATGTAAGTTCACGTGTGCTTGCTCTCTTCCTAGCAAATTCTATCAAAATCCTGTACTCAAGGGTTCAACTCAAATTCTGCTTAGCTGTGAAGCATTTTCTGACCACCCCATATGAAAATGATCTTTTTTTTTTTTTTTTTTTTTTGAGACAGGGTCTTGCTCTGTCGCCCAAGAGTGCAATGGCATGATCTCCGCTCACAGCAACCTCCGCCTCCTGGGTTCAAGCGATTCTTGTGCCTCAGCCTCCCGAGTAGCTGGGATTACAGGCGTGTACCACCATGCCCGGCTAATTTTTTTGTATTTTTAGTAGAGATGGGATTTCACCATGTTAGCCAGGATGGTCTTGATCTCCTGACCTCAGGTGATCCTCCCGCCTCAGCCTCCCAAAGTGCTGGGATTATAGGTGTGAGCCACTGTGCCCGGCGATCTTTTTATTTTTAATACTTACAGTTCTGTCTGCATAATTCCTTCCTTATCTCATGTAAATGCCTAATCTAACTATATTGTAAACTCCTTGAGAGTAAGGACCATATGACACTAACCTTGGTTCTCCCATAGTGCCTAGCACATTGTAGTACACATAGACCCTACTGAGTAAATACCAAGTGGTAAATATGACACTGAATTTCAGGATGGTTCATCCTTTGTTGAAAGAATATTAAACATAAGGAGGATGCTACTGAGTGAAAAATAAGTGTTTATAACCCAAGTACTTATCAAAGAGGGCTTTTTGTAACTTGGTTTCCTGATGTACCAGTGCTGCAAGAATGAGGAATGCCATCCTTTATTAAAGTTCTAAATAAAAGCTATTAACAGAATAAATTGAAATAATTGGTAGTAACATCAGAATCTTTATCACAATTTAACTACAAGATTCTCCTTATAGCCTTTTTTCTCACATACACTGAGGAAGTAAAAGAATGCATGTGAAAACACAGATTGAATGTGCTAACTAGACTTTTATTAATTTGAGAAAAACACCTTTCTTCCTGTATATTTATGAGCAGTTTTAGTGTAAGTTCTGTGAGAAACGGGAACTCGTCTCTTGATGAAGCAAAATGTGGTACTTATATATAACTGGTATTGAACCCCTGCTCAACATTACTAATGTTGGTGTGAGGGAAAAGGAAGTCAATTTATTTGAACTCCTTCAAGTGAATTTTGTTACCAAAATACTATCATAATAACTTGTGTATTTTCTATGTGATAGAGTTTTACGAGCATTGCTAAGTAAGGAAATTGAGGCTCAAAGCATGTAAGTAACTTGCCCAAGGATGTAAATGGTAAAGGGCTCAAAGGGAAGATTATCTGACACAAATTCTGACACTGAATCTGTCCACTTAATGTTTCCACAGTGTTGACTGTAAGCCAGCCCTCTTTTGCTTGAGTTCCTGTATTAGCCTCTTTGCTGGGTTTCTTCCATTATCTACCTGTTGGTACCTTCTTGGCCTTCTAACAACCTAAGTCAGATCTTGGCAGTTCTCTGCTTAAAAGTATGGGTTTTGGCCACACTTAGAATAAAACCCAGATTCCTTAGTGTGGTTCTTCATGGTTTGATCTTGTGTGTGTCTCTCTGAGGGATGACAGACGATAAACAAAATAAGCTACATAAGGATAAAACCCTTTCTGTTTTTGGTACTCTCTCCAGTGCCTGGCATTTAATAGATATAAATAGGTGGCTGCTCTGTGCTACCCATCTTTTTTTTTTTTTTTTTTTTTAAAAAAAAAAAAAAAAAACAGAGTCTTGCTCTGTCCAGGCTGGAGTGTGGTGGCACGATCTCGACTCACTGCAACCTCCGCTTCCCAGGCTCGAGCAATTCTCGTGTCTCAGTCTCCTGAGTAGATGGGACTACAGGCAGGCTCCACCATGCCCAGCTAATTTTTTGTAGACATGAGGTTTTGCCATATTGGCCAGGTTGGTCTCGAACTCCTGACTTCAAGCAATCCACCCACCTCGGCCTCCCAAAGTGCTGGTATTATAGGCATGAGCCACTGCGCCTGGCCCGTGCTACTCATTTTAAGGCTTTCTAATCTCAGGGCTGTATTATATTGAGGTGATGTATTGTTGTGATAATGGTCATTACATGTCAGGTATTTGCAAATATTATTAAACCTGAGAATGGCAAATAACACAGGTCTCCATATCTAGTGGAAGTCAGTTCTACTTTTGGATTACTGTTGTGTGTTGTTGTATCTGGTATGATCATATCCAATTGTAGCTGATGGAAGTTTTTCAGAGAGAAAGTAGTTGAAAATTTGTGTCTAGCATTATAGACTTTAGAAGATTTGCTCATTATTATTATTATTTTTTGAGACGGAGTCTCGCTGTGTAGCCCAGGCTGGAGTGCAGTGGTGCGATCTCGGCTCACTGCAACCTCCGCCTTCCGGGTTCACGCCATTCTCCTGCCTCAGCCTCCCAAGTAGCTGGGACTACAGGCACCCGCCACCACGCCCAGCTAATTTTTTGTAATTTTAGTAGAGACGGGGTTTCACCGTGTTAGCTAGGATGGTCTTGATCTCCTGACCTCATGATCCACCCGCCTCAGCCTCCCAAAGTGCTTGGATTACAGGTGTGAGCCACCGCTCCCGGCCCTTGCTCATTATTTTAAAAACATATTTTGCCTATAGTTAAAGTACTATGATAATGTTGTTTGGGTGATGTGTGATTTAAACTAAAATTAGCCAAAGTTAACCCCATGAATTTATATTTAAATCATTTTCCTCAAGGTTTTTTATAAAGCCTTCGGGGGTAAAGAAAGCTGGAGAGTGTACCATATCAGCCTGTAAGTATCAGGTAGTACTATCAATTTAAATGCTTAATGATCATGCATTTCTCAAAAAGATTTCTACGTGATCATTTATTTTAGAGATGACAAATGCCATTGGATTGTGATGTGTCATTCTATATAATTGTATTTTATTTCAACATTAATAACATTAATAAATTAGTTCTCATCATTCATATCTGTTTTATCAAACCATCTCGTGAAAATTTAGAGATGTCCTAAAAAGAGAAAGAGAGTGTTGATAACCAAGTGCTGTTTTATTTAGTTGGCTGTTTTTGGCATCTGAAACTGTGTGTGACTGCTGTCATGGCAGTTCGCCATAAGTATAATTTGATTTTTAAAATTCTATAATCTATTTTTGATGTTTCTAGAGTTTAATGGTTCCTTCTTAGGAATTAAAATACTGATTGTATGTGATGTATGTATAAATTAAGAAGTGTTTGCAACTTTCACTTTCTTTTTTTTTTTTGAAACGGAGTCTCACCCTGTCACCCAGTCTAGAGTGTAGTGGTGCGATCTCAGCTCACTGCTACCTCCACCTCCCAGGTTCAAGCAATTCTCTTGCCTCAGCCTCCCAAGTATCTGGGATTACAGGTGCACACCACCATGCCCGGCTAATTTGTTTTCTGTATCTTTAGTAGAGACAGGATTTCACCATGTTGGTCAGGCTGGTCTCAAACTCCTGACCTTGTGATCCACCTGCCTCAGCCTCCTAAAATGTTGGGATTACAGGCATGAGGCACCATGCCTGGCCAACTTTCACTTTCTATCATGTATTTTCTTATCCTTACTTAAAGAGTTAGAGGCAGAATACTTGTCTTCTGGAATTTTAACGTCTGAGGTGCTCAGAGGGGCTCTAAATGATCAAATTCAGTTTTACAGGGAAAAATCTAGTTAGTCCCAATGATCCTCTCAATGAATTGTTACCCCTCAGATTTTATTAATAAGTCAAACTAGGGCCACAGCTTGAAATGAAACAGCTCCACCTCATTGTTGTGGAACGACTAGGTTGAGCTCCTAAGAAAAAGTTTTTGTAGGTATCTTTAAGGTATTAGACTAAGGAGTATGCCTTAGCCTAATAGAGACCTTATGGAAAATCCCATTTCTTGGTTTGTAGGGTATTCCCTAACCTGGTAGGAAAACTTAGTTATCTCTCTTTTGGAGTTCCAGCATGGATAGTGAAGAACCACCAAAGGATTTTTTTTTTTAAGTGCTCTGAAGTGGAGATGTATCCTAGTTGTTTCTACATATTTTGAATTGTATCGAATATAAGTGATTATTCAAAAAGTATTCAGTTGTGTTATGCCACTCATTAAATTTTCATTTGAAATCTTGAGATATGAGCACCTCATTCTGTTACGGTTTCTTCGAATCAGGAAATCTTTAGCGTGAGGGTGGTTTTCATCTCTAGTTGACTGTGACCTAGCCATGTCTTAGTCCTAGTGTTGTATTTGGTACAATAGTTATGCCTGTTGTACTCCACAGGGTCGTTGTGAGGATTTAGTGAGATAATGCACATAAAAATGCTTCATGCATTGCAAAGTGCTCCGTGAAAGCACGCTGTTTGTTCTGTACATTATTTGTTAGAGCCAGATAGGTTCCAGATAGAGTTCCTCACTATAGAAATGACTTCTCTTGTTTCACAATTTAGCCAGCGCTTAAACTTTGAGATGTCCTTTATATTGAGGATGCCACATAATGCTATATAAAAAGAAATAATAGTCTCCAAATTGTCACTGATTTCTAAGTTTCATAGTCCATGGCTACATTCCACAAGAAGAAAGATGATGAATAAAGCTATGTTTCTTTTTTTTTTTTTTGAGATGGAGTTTCGCTCTTGTCACCCAGGCTGGAGTACAGTGGCGCGATCTTGGCTCACTGCAACCTCTACCTCCTGGGTTCAAGCGATTCTCCTGCCTCAGCCTCCAAAGTAGCTGGGTTTATAGCTGCGCGCCAATACACGCGGCTAATTTTGTATTTTTTGTAGAGACGGAGTTTCACCGAGTTGGCCAGGCTGATCTCCAACTCCTGATCTCAGGTGATCCACCCACCTCTGCCTCCCAAAGTGCTGGGATTACAGGCGTGAGCCACCATGCCCGACCTGTTTTTTCATGTTAGTTTTATCTTGATTTTGAAGACAGTTTCCTTCATGATCTACTTAAATGAAGAAAGAACAGTAGAGTGGATGATCCTCATCTTTCCCTGCTTTTCCTTGGAATGCATGGTACGGTTTTCTACCCTTCTAAAAATGCCTGAGGAGGAGCTGTTAGCAGGTTTGTTTGTTTGTTTGTTTGTTTGTTTGAGACGGACTCTCACTCTGTTGCCCGGGCTGGAGTGCGGTGGCACGATCTCAGCTCACTGCAGCCTCCACCTCCCGGGTTCAAGGGATCCTCCTGCCTCAGCCCCACTAGTAGCTGGTATTACAGGCATGCGCCACCGCACCCAGCTAATTTTTTGTATTTTTAGTAGAGACGGGGTTTCTCCATATTGCTCAGGCTGGTCTTGAACTCCCGACCTCAGGTGATCCACCCGCCTCGGCCTCCCAAAGTGCTGGGATTACAGGCATGAGCCACTGCGCCTGGCCAGTAGTTTATCTGTTTCCTTATCCCACACCATGCCTGACAGGCACACCCACTTCCCTTCATCTGAGGCCTCAGGCTTGGGCTTCACTCTTGACCTAGATAGGGCAGGTGTAGCAAAGAAAGTTTTGTTCATTTCTTCTTCAAGCTAGTTATACAGTCATTGTGACCTACGTACAGTGCCTGACTTTGTTTTGTTGTTTAAGTTTTGTCTAGACCTTGTTTAGCTTGACCTTCCAAACTTGACTAAATCTTCAAGCTTTGCCTGATAGCCTTTGACTGTATACTCTGACTTTATAAACTTATGAAATTTACACTCATTTCTTTTTTGTTTGTTTGTTTTTGAGATGGAGTTTCGGTCTTGTTGCCCAGGCTGGAGTGCAGTGGCACCATCTTGGCTCACCGCAACCTCTGCCTCCCGGGTTCAAGTGATTCTCCTGCCTCAGCTTCCCGAGTAGCTGGGATAACGGGCATGCGCCACCACGCCCAGCTAATTTTGTATTTTTAGTAGAGACGGGGTTTCTCCATGTTGGTCAGGCCGGTTGTGAACTCCTGACCTCAGGGTCATCTGCCTGCCTCAGCCTCGCCAAGTGCTGGGATTACAGGCGTGACCCACTGCACCCGGCCCCCTACACTCATTTCTTATAACCGCTTGCAAAAATACTACTTTTAGAAGTAAAGATTAGTTGTGAAAAACAAATACCTTTGCCACTGATTAGTGCAAATGTTTCTAGAAATGCCATCTGGGACTATGGCTAGGCTGGCTGGAACTAGTTGAAGATTTGAGGTAAGAACAATTAACCAAAAGGTAAGAGTATGGAGAGGAAAAAATGGAAGACCAGAAATTGAGGCTTGGGAAACTCACAATTAAGAAATGTCAGGAAGAAGAGGAATCAGAAGAGGCTCCATCAGAGGTAGGATAATTAGGAAAGTGCAGTGGCGATGAAAAGGCATAAGAGAATTTTTAGGGGCAGGAGTGTAAAAAGCTACAAGGATTCAGAGAGAATGAAGAAAAAGCAGGCTATTGAATTTGTAAAGGAAGTCATTACTGAGAGTGCACTGCTAAGATCAGAGTAGTGGGGGTGGAAGCCCAATCAGGGGTAGGTCATAAAGAAATAAAGGCATCTTCTGGGTACTGGCCATTTGTTTGAGATGTGAAAGACTTGAGGAAAGAGAATGGTTGGTACAGACAGCAGGGTCATAAAGGTCTTCTTTTTGTTTTTTATAAATAAGGGAGATAATTGTATATTTGCAGGCAGGGAGAGAAAATTGATCTCGGAAAAAAATATATATTTTTTTCACGCCATTCTCCTGCCTCAGCCTCCCAAGTAGCTGGGACTACAGGCGCCCGCCGCCACGCCTGGATAATTTTTTGTATTTTTAGTAGAGACAGGGTTTCACTGTGTTAGCCAGGATGGTCTCGATCTCCTGACCTCATGATCCGCCCACCTCGGCCTCCCAAAGTGCTGGGATTACAGGCGTGAGCCACTGCACCTGACCCAGTATTTTTTTTTACTGTAGTTTCAGTTTAGAGATTTCTACCTTTTAAAGAATTATTAAGGGTTTCAGTTAGGGGTTGTAAAGAGAATTTCAGAGGAGTCCTTAGTGTGTACGTTTAGTTTTTGTCTCTCTTGGTTTGTATATTGTCCACTAAATTTTGGGTTGTATTTTTTTTTTTTTTTTTCCCGAGACAGAGTCTTGCTCTGTCACCCAGGCTGGAGTGCAGTGGCACCATCTCGGCTCACTGCAACCTCTGCCTACCGGGTTCACGCCATTCTCCTGCCTCAGCCTCCCGAGTAGCTGGGACTACAGGCGCCTGCCACCATGCCCGGCTAATTTTTTGTATTTTTAGTAGAGACGGGGTTTCACCGTGTTAGCCAGGATGGTCTCGATCTCCTGACCTTGTGATGCACCCGCCTTGGTCTCCCAAAGTGCTGGGATTACAGGCGTGAGCCACCGCGCCTGGCCTCTAATTTTGGGTTGTATCGTATTTTAATAGCCTTTGTGTTTTTTATTGTTGGAATATAAAATCTACCCTCTACAATCTGACTTTCAAAACAATCTGGTCTTATAACCCTGCTTCCCTATATTTCCTTTAAATATTACGTGTTACTTCAGCCACACTGGGTTACTTCTGTTTCCTCTTTTATGTACGGTGACTCTTCTGCCTCGTTTGCCCTTCTTCCAAGTCTCTAAACATGTTGACTCCTACCCATTTTTCAAGGTCTGACTGCAATGTTTTCCCCTTGCTGTGGAGCCTTCTTTCTGATTGGCGCAGGAGAAATGTTCTTCTGATGTCTACAGCTCTTTATCTGTTCCTGTCATGTGGGCAGCACTCAGGATTTTCTGACCTTGTATTGAATGTATTTAATATGACCATCTTCCCGTTTTGACAATGCACTTTGTAAGGGTAGGTTCAAAGCCATTAATTTCATGGTGCAAGGACCTACAGATAGTAGGTGCTCAGATTTTCTTTGTAAAAGAATGAATATTTTAGGGGTGAAATTTGTTAGATGCTGGATTTTAGAATAGAATGTCTCCCTAAAAATATGGTGACAAGGCACATGGAAGAGAGGAGAGAACATCTTACTGCTCTTTGAAGGAAGTACAGAAATAAAATGGTTACTGTTAAGTTGGTTCAAGTGTTATGTCCAAATTTGCCTAACTTTCTAATATCCTGACAACACCTAGAGAAAGAAAGGGACTCAGCTAAGGGAGACATTTACAAAGGGCCACAAGCCCTTTAGAGCGCTCTTCTTCATTCAGCTTAGTCTTCTTGAACATGACCACTGACTCACTTATAAAAGTATAAGTAAAATACAAGTTTATTTATACTTTATATTTCCCAAACAGCCATTTATTAAATATGTGGCATATATTACTTGTTTCCTAAAGTGGAGACACTCAGCTGCTTTTTTTTTTTTTTTTTTTTAGAATTTGCAAAACAGTCTTAGGGAAAAAAATTTCAGTAACATGCTCATGTGAAAATATTTTGCAGGAAACATCTCGAGATATGAGTATAAGCTGTATGTAAACTAGCTTTTGAACAATGTAATATTTCTCTCTCACTACTATTTCAGGAATTCATAGTCTTTGTATTACGCTTTTGTTTAAAAAGCTAAAAAAATTTTTTTAATAGAAACTTATTTTGCCGTTTTTTTCTCCTTTTTCTAAAAGTCTGTTTTCTTTTTCAGCTCATTTCTTGTCCTTTGTTTTATAATTATTCAGAAAGGGCAATTGAAAAAAATCTCGTGGCCTGATGTGTGCTTATTTTAAAGTTAATAGATATAGCAGTGCCTCAATCTTAGGTCAGAATTAAATAACACCGTCATCTGGAATAGGCATAAACCAGACATTTGGGAGATTAGGAGTTAGTTTTGTTTTTGAACCTTTGTATCTTTGCAGTGGTGAAAACTCACAGGCCTAAGGATGATGTATTAGGCTGGATTCCTGGGTAGCAAAGGTTATAAAACCATGGGCAGATGTTATCAACCAGCTTAGGAAAAAGGGAATAACAAGTAGAAGTAGGGAAGAAATGTGAATGGCAAATGTGATTGAGCAATAGAAGCAGAGGCGAAGGTTAGAGATGAAGTGGAAAAAGGAGGCAGCTACCAGAAAGTAGACAGCTAAACCAGAGTCATTGTGTAGCAAAGGTGCAGATGGCCCAAGACATCTCTGGAAATCCACCTTTGTGTTCAGGTTAGATTTACCAAGTTGATAATGAGTCAACCTTTAGTGATAGGATAGATAGTCTTAGCTTGTCCTGTTAGCTGTTGAGAGCATCGGGTTTCGGCTTCACAGCTAGATACCTCGGAGACATTCTTGATTCTCATCAAATAATAAGGCCTGTTGACTTTTCGCTCCGTGTTTGTGTGTATATGTAGAATATTATTTAATATATTTTAAATTTGCTTCCTCTCCCTTTTCCTAAATTTTTGTTCCAAGATGACCCTTCCCTTTTTTCCCTTAAAGTTTTGAGGACATGAATAATGTTCATGTGTTTATCCTCAGTGGTCTGGCCCATAGTTTATTAAAAGTGAAGATTATTCTGGATTTGATTTTTTTTTTTTTTTTTTTTTTGAGACGGAGTCTGGCTCTGTCGCCCAGGCTGGAGTACAATGGCGCGATCTCTGCTTACTGCAGCCTCCGCCTTCCAGATTCAAGCGATTCTCCTGCCTCAGCCTCCCGAGTAGCTGGGACTATAGGCGCCTGCCACCACGCCCAGCTAATTTTTTGTATTTTTAGTAGGGATGGGGTTTTATCATTTTGGCCAGGATGGTTTCGATCTCTTGACCTCGTGATCTGCCCGCCTCAGCCTCCCAAAGTGCTGGGATTACAGGTGTGAGCCACCGTGCCCTGCCCTGGATTTGATATTTTGAAAATACCCTGAAAAAGTAAAACTTTTTATTTTATTTTTTTGGGATGGAATTTCGCTTTTGTTGTCCAGGCTGGAGTGCTATGGCGCAATCTCGGCTCACCACAACCTCTGCCTCCCAGGTTCAAGTAACTCTCCTGCCTCAGCTTTCCCCAATAGTTGGGATTACAGGCATGCACCACCACGTCCAGCTAATTTTTTTGTATTTTCAGTAGAGACAGGGTTTCTCCATGTTGGTCAGTCTGGTCTCGAACTCCCGACCTCAGGTGATCCACCCACGTTGGCCTCCCAAAGTGCTGGGATTACAGGCGTGAGCCACCGCCCCCAGCAAAATTATTTTTTTTTTCAAAGTAAGGTGGAAGAATATGGGATGTCTTAAATTGCTATCAGTCCTCAGTTAAGAGCCTAAAGGGACAAGCATTAAACATCGTTTATGGTTGTCTTATGTTAAGTGAAAAACTATTATTCAAGGTGTTAGGCTGGACCTACCTTCATAACAATCACTATTTAATTTGTAGGACCTCTTCATAACACAGTGGGAGAATTGGTGACTATATCAGTTAGCTATTGCCACAATAACACTGCATGACAAATTATACCAAAACTCAGTGGATTAAAATAACAATAAAATATACTTATGAATCTACAGATTGGCTGGTGCAACTCTGCTTCTTCCGATCTGTAAGTTGATTGAGATGACTCCGCTTCAAGTGTGTTCATTTTAGGCCCAGAGTGAATGGGCAGCAGCCACATAGGGGAAGCTCTTCTCTAGGCAGTGCCAGGGGCACAAGAGGGCAAGGTGAGACCTCTTAAGGTTTAGGCTTAGAACTGGCACACTGCCATTTCTGCTCCATTCTTTTGGCCAAAGCAAGTCATATGGTTGAAGCCAAAGTCAAGGAGCCACAAAAATAAATCTTACGCCCATTAGTGGGAAGAACTGCAAAATCATATGGCTAAGGAATAGATCCTGGAAAGGATGAGGAATTAATGCCTCTAATGCAATCTACCACAGTTAAAGTTCCCTCTTCTGTTTCAATAGGGCTACTTATCGCTTTTTCATGCTCTTCTAAAATGAAGCATTTCATATAGGCACATTTCATAGAAGTCCCTTTCTGTGGCATTGTGTTTTTCATTCTGATGTTTATATTTTATAAATAGCTTTTGAAAGATATAATTCACGGGCCGGGTGTGGTGGCTCATGCCTGTAATCTCAGCATTTCCGGAGGCTGAGGTGGGCAGTTCACCCGAGGTCAGGGGTTCAAGACCAGCCTCGCCAACATGACGAAACCCCATCTCTACTAAAAATGCAAAAATTAGCCAGGTGAGGTGGCATGAACCTGTAATCCCAGCTATTTACTCGGGAGGCTGAGGCAGGAGAATCGCCTGAGCCCAGGAGGTGGAGGTTGCAGTGAGCTGAGATTGCACCCATTGTACTCCGCCCTGGGTGACAAAGCAAGACCCGGTCTCAAAAAATAAAATATAAGATATAATTCACATACTGTACAATTCAGTCATTTAAAGTGTACAATTAAGTAGTTTTTATTATATCTACAGAGTTGGGCAGTCGTCACCACAATCATTTTTATAACATTTTCTTCATCCCAAAAGAAACTGTACATATTAGCAGTTACTGCTCATTACCCTTCTCCCCAGCCCTTGGCAGCCACTAGTCTGCTTTTGGCCTCTACGGATTTGTTCTTTTTCTGTTAATCGAATGATACATAGCTTTTGTTTTGTTTCTGGCTGCTTGCACTTAGCACAGTGTTTTTAAGGCTCATCCATGTTGTAGCATGTGTCAATGCTTCATTCTCTTTATTGCCAAATAATTTTCCTTTTTTATACCACATTCAGCTTATGCACTCATTAGTTGACAGGCATTTGGGTAGTTTCCGCATTTTGGCTGCTATGAATAATGTGGGGCCAGGTGTGGTGGCTCATGCCTGTAATCCCAGCACTTTGAAAGGCTGAGGCAGGTGGATCACCTGAGATTAGGAGTTCGAGACCAGCCTGGCCAACGTGGTGAAACCCTGTCTCTACTAAAAATACGAAAATTAGCTGGGCGTGGTGGTGGACGCCTGTAATCCCAGCTACTCAGGAGGCTGAGGTAGGAGAATCACTTGAACGCAAGAGGCAGAGGTTGCAGTGAGCAGAGATGGTGCCACTGCACTCCAGCCTGGGCAACAGAGCAAGACTCTGTCTAAAAAAACCAAAAATAGTAATAGTTATGCGATGAACATTTGTATACAAGTTTTTGTGCAGATGTATGTTTTTATTTCTCTTGGGTGAATACTTTGGAGTAAAGTTGCTGGCTCATAGTTTCTGTTTTTAACATTTTGATAAACTGCCAAACAGCTTTCCAAAACGGCTGCACCATTTTACATTACCACCAGCAATGTGTGAGATTCTAATTTCTCCACGTCTTCACCAACACTTGTTATTGTCTTTTAAATTATAGCTATCCTAGTGAGTGTAAAGTCATATCTCATTGTGGTTTTATTTGTGTAGTGTTTATATTTAATTAAGGGTTTGTAGAGGAAAAAAGCAGTAGTTTAAAATGTTAGGTCTGATTGTTTTTAGAAGTGTACTACCAAAGTTGAACCTCTGTTTTAGTCAACTAAAAATCTTGTGTCAAGAACAAAAATTTAGTACACCTTTGGTTCACAGATTTTTCTTCAGGCTACTTCTTATTTCTTTTGCGTGCTGGAATAATTTAGAAAGAAATTAGCCTCAGATAATTGTTAAACTAGTTTCTTCCCTTTGGTTAAGTGATTAACCGAATTACTCTGGCAACCTGCTGCATCATCAGTAAGCTTGGGACTAGGAGTGGTTTCATGACTGAAGGTTTGGTGGGTGGAAGTGGCGGTGAGGGGTGCCTTGATGTGTCAGTTCTTTGCCAGGAGGATAATCACTGGAGGAGTTAGTTGTAAAATACTACCTTTTCTAGAGCTGCACTGCCCAATAGAAGTATAATATATGGTATATATGTAATGTAAAGTTTTCTGGTAGCCACATTAAAAAGTTTTTTTAAAAAGGTGATACTAATTTACATAAAAATACTTATTTCACGCCTGTAATCCCAGCACTTTGAGAGGCCGAGATGGGTGGATCATGAGGTCAGGAGTTCGAGACCAGCCTGGCCAGTATGGTGAAACCCCATCTCTACTAAAAATACAAAAATTAGCCGGGCGTGATGGTGGGAGGCTGAGGCACAAGAATTGCTTGAACCTGGGAGGCAGAGGTTGCAGTGAGCCGAGATCGTGCCACTGCATTCCAGCCTGGGTGACAGGGTAATTCTGTCTCAAAAAAAAAAAAATTATTATATCACTGATGGTATGTAATCAATATACAAATTAATGAGACATTTTAACTTTTTTTAGTACAAGATCTTCTCAATTCAGACTAGCCACATTTCAAGTGCTCAGTAGCTACATGTGGCTAGCAGCTCCCATATTGAACAGTGCGGTTCCAGAGGTGGTAAATACTTATGATCTAGATTTTTGCTCACATGTATGATCTGTGTGTCTTTAGGAAAAACAGATGAGTGTGTGATCAGTCTGTATTTCTAGTTCTTTAGTTTTATATTGTTACTGCCGGGTTTTCTTTCAGTGGGGAAGAGGGTGTTTAGAGGGTTTCAGAGAGGAAGCTCCTCATAGCTCAGATTTTTGGTTGCGAGCAGTTAAATTCACAGGAGGAAGAAAATTGCCTCCCTCCTCATTAGAGATGTACCAGATTCTATAGTTCTCAGCAAGTAAATCTGTTGGAACTGTTATCGTTTGGTCCTTGTTCTGATGGTTATAGGTGTTCAAGGTCTGCTTTGGCCTGTTGTGTATCAGTTATATACCACTTGTACTGCCTAACCACACAGCTCACTTGGTTAGACAGAGTAAGGTTGTGAATTTGATCTCTGTGTTTAATGAATGACTTTATGCCTTTTGGGGCTCTGCTATAGTAACTAAAATAGAATAAACCACATCCTTTTTCATCAGAAGTTTATAGTGTTAGAGACTGGGTGTCAAATGCCAGCAGATGTAATTAAGACAATTTAGAGACAAGGAGATTTCAGAGTGGGCTGTTGTATAGATTGTGTCTCCTAGTCAGTCAGTTGATTACTAGAAGGACTGAATTTGGAAAAAAAAATTTTTTTTTTTTTTGGCCGGGCGTGGTGGCTCACGCCTGTAATCCCAGCACTTGGGGAGGCTGAGACAGGCAGATCACCTGAGGTCATGAGTTCGAGACCAGCCTGACCAACATGGACAGGTTAAAAATACAAAATTAGCTGGGCATGGTGGCACATGCCTGTAATCCCAGCTACTCAGGAGTGTGAGGCAGGAGAATTGCTTGAACCCAGGAGGTGGAGGTTGCGGTGAGCTGAAATCGCGCCATTGCACTCCAGCCTGGGCAACAAGAGCAAAACTCTGTCTCAAAAAAAAAAAAAAAAAAAAAAGTTTTAATGTTTGAATGACTTTACTCACAGCTTACATTTTCTAATTTGGCTGAGTCCCCATCACTTTCTGTTTACTGTACACTGAATCTCTACCTCACTCATTTATGCTGTTTACCTAGCTCCTGGAGGCAATTGAGTTGTGATCCCTTAGTAACCATAGTTGTAGGTCATTGCCTCAAGGATGGTTGAAGATAGGGATAGCTGATCAGTGCTCCAGTGACAGAGGATTAAAAAAACAACTTTTTATGGGCACTTGCATGTTTAGATACAAATACTTTAACAGGATTTGACCATTGCATTATTACTGACTATTAGATGCCTTAAGGACATGTAGTTATTCTAAGTGGTACTCACATGCTTTTGAGTTGGAGTCCATAAATGGTATTCTGACCAAGAGAACAACGATCATGACTTAATTTACATGCTATACCCTGGCATTTGTGATAATATGGACCCAGGGCCCATTTGTGAGTTCACTGATTTGTTTGAATTTGAAGGCCATGTGAAATACTTATGTGTTGTAGGTCCCGTGCACAATTATGGAATTAAAGAACACCGTAAGTGGTACTATCTTTTTAATCAGTTTATTTGGTGGTTCTGTTGAGTTTTTGTATACATTATTATTTTGATAATTTCCAAATATTTTATACTTTGACACTTGTTCATTAGCTTCATTTTTGAAATGTGTCTGAAAGCCTTAGCCTTACTAAGAAAGAAATGTCTTTTAGTTGAGTTTGAAATGCTTTGATTTGTTGGTATTACAAAGTATTAATATAAGGGTTTTTTTGTTTGTTCCCAACTGAGTGCAGTCTGCAGTGATTAAGCTCCAAATTAGTTGGACCAGTAGGGGCGGAATTGGAAGCCTTACTTACACTAAATAATGCCATTCCTTTAGGGGATAAAATCTGGTTTAGACCTCTTTGGTAACAAAACAAGACCTTAACTGAAGTTATTTCTAGTATCTATTTATTGAATAGGTGTGACTTGTCACCCACTTCACACACCATTGTTACCTTTCTGAAAGCCAAAAAAAAAAAAAAACCCAAAAAAAAAACCCAAAAAAACTCTAGCCATAATTTTGAAACATCTCCAGCCATAAGGGTGTCAGATAAGGAATTATGAAACTGTAATACCATATTTTATTGGTGAAAATATTGAAAAGTGTAGATAAACACAAAAAGAATAGAAAAACTACCCACAATTCTACCAACACAGAGAGATCTTTCATTAAATTTGTTGCATATCTTTCAGGTTTAAAAAAAATCCATATATTGTGACAGTTGGTTTTTTTTTTTTTTTAAATTATACAAGTTGTTGAAACCCAGAAATCCCAAATAGAAGTAAAAAAAGAAAAATCCTAATTACCTAATATTTAACTTACTTAGAAAATTTATGGTAACATTTCATGTTACCCTTTTGGGCATTACATATAGGAACTGTAGATCATTTTTTACACAAAAGCAGGAACAGGTTTATACTGTGCTTTCATTTTTATGTGATATTTAATGTCTACAGAAGAATATATGATTTGTATGTGTAGCATAATGAACGCTCATGAACTTCACCAGTTAAAGAAACTATAGGATTACCAATGTTCTGGAAGCCCCCTTTGTACTCTCCTTTGTCCTTCCTCATGCCTCTGTCCCCTGTCCCCGTTTAGGTGTAACCACTGTCGTGAATTTTGTTTACCATCCCTTTGCTTTTTAAAAAAACTAGATTTACATCTGCATTTTTTTTTTTTTTTTTTTGAGACATAGTTTCGCTGTTGTTGCCCACGCTGGAGTGCAGTAGCGTGATCTCAGCTCACCACAACCTCCGCCTCCTGGGTTCAAGCGATTCGCCTGCCTCAGCCTCCTGAGTAGCTGGGATTAGAGGCATGCGCCACCACGCCCGGCTAATTTTGTATTTTTAATAGAGACAGGGTTTCTCCATGTTGATCAGGCTGGTCTTGAACTCCCAACCTCAGGTGATCCACCCACCTTGGCCTCCCAAAGTGTTGGTATTACAGGCATGAGCCACCACGCCCGGCTTACGTCTACATTTTAATGTTTTACTGTACAACATGTTTTGTTTTGCTTTTTTAAATAAGTTTATAAAGATGACATATATTGTCTTTTATAATTTGTTTTTTTCAGTCAATATTTTTTCTAAGATTTGTCCCAGTTGTTGCATTCCTTTCCAGTGCTGTATAATGTTCCATCCTGTGAATATATAATCACATTATTTATCTGTTCTGATAAATATTTAGTTTCCAGTTTGAGGCTATTTCAGAGGAGTCTTGTGAACATTCTTGTATATTTTCCTGGTATTTATGTTTCAGAGTTTTCTTAGGGTTTATATACCTGGGAGTAGAATCTACCATTATCTTTTATGGTGAGTGCTTTTTGTGTCCTAAGAAATTCTTCTCTAGCCTGAAGTCTTGAAGATAGTCTCCTATATGTTCCTCTAAATAGGAATAGGTTAGAGTTCAAGCTTTGCCTTTCACATAGAAGTTTTTAATCCATCTAGAATTAAGTTTGTTTTTTGTTTGTTTGTTTGTTTTTTGAGACGGGAGTCTTGCTCTGTCGCCCAGGCTGGAGTGCAGTGGTGCGATCTCGGCTCACTGCAAGCTCTGCCTGCCAGGTTCATGCCATTCTCCTGCCTCAGCTTCCTGAATAGCTGGGATTACAGGTGCCCGCCACCACGCCTGGCTAATTTTTTTGTATTTTTAGTAGAGACGGGGTTTCGCCGTGTTAGCCAGGATGGTCTTGATCTCCTGACCTCGTGATCTGCCTGCCTCAGCCTCCCAAAGTGCTGGGATTACAGTTGTGAGCCACCACGCCCGGCCTCTAGAATTAAGTTTTATATATCTGTGTATGGATTAGTTAGGAATCCAATTGTCCCAGAACTATATGTTGATAAAATAGTCCCTGCTTTCCTCAACGATCTCTAGCATTACCTCTGTGATTGGTTTTAAAAAGCCAGGGTCTAGCTCTGTTGCCCAGGCTGGAGTGCAGTGGTGCCATCATAGTTAACTGTAACCTTGAACTCCTAGCCTCAAGCAATCTTTCGCCTTGGCTTCCCACAGCACTGGGTTTACAGATATAAGCCACTGTGCCCAGGTGGAGATTGTTTTTGTATGTGTGTTTATGAAAGTAATGTTAAAATGGTAAATAGTGTTTTGTTATATGCTTTTTAAAATTAAATATATCTTGAATGTCTTTTGATACCATTTAATATATAATCAGTTTTTGTGGATACATAGGAGACCACTGTATTCAATCTCTCTAGTTTTTATTATATCACTTTTATTCCTGATCTTCCAGTTGCCCTGTCTCAAGAAAGCTTATAACCAGTTTTCTTTCTATCTTTCTAGAAATGTGTGCATGAAAACACATGTGTATACAAAGTCCTATGCAGTACCCCTGTTATATTGCAGTAAAATACACATAGCATAAAATTGACCATTTTAAGTGTCACTGAACTCAGTGGCATTAAGTACATGCACATTATTGTGCAACCTTCACCACCATCCATTTCCAGAACTTTTTAATCTTCCCAGATTGACACTGTATACAGTAGTCCCCTCTTATCCACATCCCAAGACTCCCAGTGGATACCTTGAAACTGCCGATAGTACTGAACCCTGTATATACTGTTTATTCAATCTGATAACCAAGATGGTTATCAAATGTCAAACTGGTGGGTAGGGGTAGTGTATGTATATAGCATGAAGATGGTAGACAGAGGGATGAGTGACATCCCAGGCAGGAGGGAGCAGGATGGCATGAGACTTCATCATACTACTCAGAATGGTCCACACTTTAAAACTTACGACTTTTTTCTGGAAATTTCCATTTAATATTTTCAGACCACGGTTGACTGCATGGAAGGTGAAACCATAGATAAGTTTAATCGGAACTACTGTACCCATTAAACTTTTAACTCCTCATTCCCCTCTCTCCCCACACCCTGGCAACCTTTGTTCTCCTTTCTGTCTCTGTGAATTTGACTATGCTAGGTACCTCATATAAATGGAATCTAACAATATTTTGTTTCTTTTTTTTTTTGTTATTGGCTTTTTCACTTAGAGTAATGCCCCCCGAGCTTCATCTATATTTAGCGTGTGTCAGAATTTTCTTCCTTTTAAAGGCTGGATAATACTTGACTGTATGGGTAAGACCACATTTTGTGTATCTGTTCATTTGTTGATGGGCAGTAGTTGCTTCCACCTTTTAGTTACTATGAGTAATACAATGAATATTGGTGTACAAATATCTGTTCGAGACCCTGCTTTCAGTTCTTTTGGATATAAACCTAGAAGTGGGATTGCTCAATCTCGTATGGCAATTCAACATTTAATTTTTTTCCTTCTCTTCTCTTCTCTTTTTTTTTTTTTTTTTTTGAGGCAGTCTCACTCTTTTGCCCAGGCTGGAGTTCTGTGGCGCTGTCTTGGCTCACTGCAACCTCTGCCTCCTGGTTCAAGTGATTCTCCTGCCTCAGCCTCCCAAGTAGCTGGGATTACAGGCACACACCAACACGCCCAGCTAATTTTTGTATTTTTAGTAGCAACAGGGTTTCACCATGTTGGTTAGGCTAGTCTTGAATTCCTGACCTCAGATGATCCTCCCGCCTCGGCCTCCCAAAGTGCTGGGATTACAGGCGGGAGCCACCGCACCTGGGCAACATTTTAATTTTTTGAGGATCCACCATTACCATTTTCCATAGTGACTGCCAAATTTTACATTCCCACCAGCAATGTATAAGGGTTTCAGTTTTTCCACATCCTTGCCAACACTAGTTGAATTTTGTGTGTGTGTGTGTTTTCTTTCAATAGCCATCCTAATGGGTATGAAGTGGTATCTCATTGTGATTTTGATTTATATTTCTCTAGTGATTAGTGATGCTGAGCATCTGTTCACGTTTATTGACCATTTGTGTATCTTTGGAGTAGTGTTTATTCACGTCCTTTGTCCATTTTTTTTTTTGGCTGGGTTGATTGTTGTTGAGCTGTAGTTATTAGTATATTCTGGATATCAATCCCTTATCAGTTATATGATTTGCAAATAATTTTTTTTTCCCCCGAGACGGAGTCTCTCTCTGTCGCCCAGGCTAGAGTGCAGTGGTGTGATCTCGGCTCACTGCAACCTCTGCCTTCCGGGTTCAAGCGATTCTCCTGCCTCAGCCTCCCGAGTAGCTGGGACTGGAGGCACGTGCCACCATGCTCAGCTAATTTTTTGTATTTTTAGTAGAGATGGGTTTCACCGTGTTAGCCAGGATGGTCTCCATCTCCTGACCTCATGATCTGCACACTTCAGCCTCCCAAAGTGCTGGGATTACAGGTATGAGCTACCACACCCGGCCGATTTGCAAATAATTTCTCCCATTATGTAGGTTGTCTTTTGATTTTGTTAATAGTGGCCTTTGGTGCACAAGTTTTTACTTTTGATAAGGTTCAATTTTTCTGTCTTTTGTTGTGTGTTCTCTGGTGTCACATCCATGAAATCTGCCAAATCCAATGTCATGAAGCCCTTCTCTTTTTTCTTCTAAGGGTTTTTAGTTTTAGCTCTTATTTGTATGTTTTTGATCCATTTTTGAGACTATTTTTGTATAATAGTAAAGGTCCAACTTCATTCTTTTGTGTAATTCATTTTTAATAGGATAGTAGTGTACCATATACGCTGAGATTCGTTATCTGGCTTTTTTCACTCAATAATGTGTCTCAGCCCCAGTGTTTTTTTTTCATCCTGTCCTCCAGTAGCCTGTTGAGTGGTGTGAGTCAATATGTAGGAAAGCTTTTGAACATGGCTCCCTTCACTAACAGTTAAAATTAAAAGAAAATCAAGTAGGATTGTTAAACCGAGGAATGAAAAGTGAAAAAAAAAAAAAGATAAAAGCAGGGAACAGAGGTGGAGTATGGGAATTCCAAGTATCACCAACTTCTGCTTTTAGGGCAGATTGCAACTTTATTGAAAATTTGTGAGGCACATTGTTAAACTCTGTATATATATGTAAGTTTTTTAAATCCACATTTGACTGCATGTGTATATATATAACTTTTACCTTTAAATCAGTCCCCTGAAATGTAGGTGGTGTTTTTCCCATTTTACAGATGAAAAACTGATTACTTACCCAAGATTTTATAGTTAATGAGTGGCACATGTAGCATTTGAACACAGGTATTTTTGACTCTGCAATTAATGGTTCTCTGTGATAATGAGAACCTTTAATCAAGTAAGCTTGAAAAAGGCTGCATATTAAATCCCTCTCTTGGAAATTTGGTCTGAATTAGCATATTATGAGCTATGAGAAGTTGGGCGGTAAAAATCTCTGTTTAATTTTGCTTTAAATATTAAGACGCTTACTTGCTTAAGGGAAGAGTTTGCTCAGCGTGTTAACAATACCTGGAACAGTTCTCCTTTAACATTATTTTGGGAAGTACCACTCACAGTTGCATTCTATTTTCTTGTTTCAAATCAAAGGACAGTAAGTTAAATCCTAACTAGGTGAAGAAGAGAATCAGTCCGTAGAATTCTCTAACACAGACCAGGTGTGCAGCTTTTGGAGCGGGGGAGATGAGGAATGTCAGTTTATACTTCAAAGTCTGCTGTGATGATGTAACTCAAAAGTAATGTGCTTTTCCAGAGGTGAATTGCATGTGACTGCAGCTTCCCCTGTCTACATGACAGGTATTAAACTGTAGCTTTATTTTATTTTAGTTTTATTATCTTATTCTTTTTTTTTTTTTTTTTTTTTTGAGACAGAGTTTTGCTCTTGTTGCCCAGGCTGGAGTGCAATGGCGCGATCTCGGCTCACCACAACCTCCGCCTCCCAGGTTCAAGTGATTTTCCTGCCTCAACCTCCCAAGTAGCTGGGATTACAGGCGCCCGCCACCACACCCAGCTAATTTTGTATTTTATGTAGAGACGGGGTTTCTCCATGTTGGTCGAGCTAGTCTTAAACTCGCGACCTCAGGTGATCCACCCGCCTCAGCCTCCCAAAGTGCTGGGATTACGGGTATGAGCCACTGCGCCCGGCCTTATCGTCTTATTCTTAACCCTACAAGGAATGCAAGGCTGTAGCTTTATTTCAGTGTGTATGATATGGTAAGATAACACAACAGAAGGATTTAAGGCATAGATAATTTAAGAAAAAATAATTTTTGACCAGCAATACTTCTTACATATGGGCTTTGAGTTTAAGGATTTTATCTTGGTCCTGAATTGTTCATTTTAGCTCTGCCACTGATAAACATAAGCTGTGATATAGGAAATGAAAGATTGTCTCTATTATGGGCGTATTATTTAAATATTGAACAGAAACTCGTGTCAGAGATGGTCAGCAAATGAATGAATCAGCAGCCCATTAGCGTTTAGCTTGTAAGAGAAAGTCATTTATCAGCTGAATTGAGACCCAATCCCTTGATTAGGCATTGCTTTTAGTATTCAGTAGGGCTAATCCTATCTTTATGTTTTTACAGAGTGTTCTTTGATATTTTTGCCCACTTATTTTTCCAAGTTTTCCCAAGTTCCGTAAAGTATCTTGTTAATGATTTCATTGGAAATATGTTACAGCTGTTACTTAACTGGGACAAAATCTTCATGATATTCTGGTATATTCCTTCTCTGCAACTGACCAAGTTTTTGTTTTTTGTTTTTTGTTTTTTAAATACTACATTAATTACCAAATATTTTATACTTTTTGTTGTTTTAATTAAGATATTTCATTTTTTTCCTAGCTGGTCATTACTGGTATGTAGAAATACATTTTATTTTGGCCTTTACAATTCCTTTCTTATTTCTCACTCTGATATTTTTATTTTCCTGTTTAATTAATTTTTTTTTCTTTTTTAAGACAAGAGTCTTGCTCTCTTGCCCAGGCTGGAGTGCAGTGGTGCAGTGGCTCACTGCAACCTCTGCCTCCCAGATTCAAGCGATTCTCCTGCCTCAGGCTCCCAAGTAGTTGGGATTATAGGCGTGAGCCACCATGCCCAGCCTACACTGATTGCTTTTCAAATATTAAACCAGCCCTGCATTCCTGAAATCATAACGTGTTATGCTTTTTCTTTCTTTCTTTCTTTTTTTTTTTTAAGACGGAGTTTCACTCTTGTTGCCCAGGCTGGAGTGCAATGGCACGATCTCGGCTCACTGCACCCTCCACCTCCCAGGTTCAAGCGATTCTCCTGCCTCAGCCCCCCGAGTAGCTGAGACTCCAGGTGCCTGCCACCACACCCAGCTAATTTTTATATTTTTACTAGAGACAGGGTCTCGTCATGTTGGCCAGGCTGGTCTTGAACTCCTGACCTTGGGTGATCCACCCGCCTCGGCCTCCCAAAGTGCTGGGATTACAGGCGCGAGCCACCACTCCTGGCCGGGTTATGCTTTTTCTGTATGGCAGGGTTTGATTTGCTAACATTTTGTTACAGATTTTCATGTCTCTATTCATGAGACACACTGGTCTGTGATTTTTTTAGGTCTTTAGTTTTGGTATCAGGGTAATGCTGGCCTTATAGAATGAGTTGGGAAGTGTTTTCTGTCCTCTTCTGGAAGATGGTGTAGAATTGATAATTCTTTCTTCAAATGGTTGGTAGATCACTAGTGAAGTCATCTGGACTTGGAGTTTTCTTTGTGGGAGGATTTTAAGCTACAATTTCAATTTTGTTACCAGATATTGGCCTGTTTAGGCTATATATTGATTTAGGGTTTGTATGTATCTTTATCCCAATTTATGTTGAAATTGGTAGTTTGTCTCTTTCCATTTCATCTACGTAGTCTAATTTGTTGTTTGTATAAGTTTATAGGTTTTTTTTTCTACCTTTTAAATGTTTGTAACGTCTGTTGTGATGTTCCTTCTTTCATTCCTAGTGTTAGTAATTTGTACTTCTCCCTTTCTCCTGATCAGTTTAGCTAGATGATTTTATCTTTTCAAAGAATTGCTTTTAGTTTCATTGCTTTTTCTCTAGTGTTTTTCCATTTTTTTGATGTCTGCACTCATGTTTATCACGTCCTTCTTTCTTTGCATTTAATTTGTGTGTGTGTGTGTGTGTGTGTGTGTGTGTGTGTATGTGTTTCTCAAGGTAGAAGCTTAGATCATTAATTTGAAAACTTTCTTTTTTTCCAGTATAGGTATTGAAAATTATACGTTTCCCTCTAAGCACTTTTTAGCTGCATGCTGTACATACTGTACATTTTGGTCTGCTTGATTTTCATTCAAGTCAAAATATTTTCTTTCTTCTTTTTTTTTTTTTTTTTTTTGAGACAGAGTCTCGCTCTGTCACACAGGCTGGAGTGCAGTGGCGCGATCTCGGCTCACTGCAAGCTCTGCCTCCCAGGTTCACGCCATTCTCCTGCCTCACCCTCCCAAGTAGCTGGGACTACAGGTGCCCGCCACCACGCCCAGCTAATTTTTTGTATTTTTTTTTAGTAGAGACGGGGTTTCACCGTGTTAGTCAGGATGGTCTCGAGCTCCTGACCTCATGATCTGCCCGCCTCAGCCTCCCAAAGTGCTGAGATTACAGGCGTGAGCCACTGTGCCTGGCCCATTCAAGTCAAAATATTTTCTAATTTCCCTTATTATTTCCTTTGACCCATGAGTTATTTAGAAGTGTTTTTTCTTCTATTAATTTCTAGTTTAATTCTCCTGTAGTTAGAGAATATGCTTTGTATTATTTCAGTCTTTTTAAATTGAGGGATGGAGGTTGTGTGTTTTTGGTGGTCTAGAATATGATCCATGTTGGTGAATGTTTTAAGTACACTTGAAAATAATGTATATTCTGCTGTTACTGGGTGAAATATTGTATAAGTATCTGTGAAGTCAAGTTGGTCAGTAGTCCTTGGTGATTTGGGTGGGGGGGGTCTGTTTGTTTTGCCAATCACTAATCATTTTGTAATATCCCTCCTAATATTCCTTGTTCCAAAGTCTACTTTGTTGATATTGACACCACTCCAGCTTAGTGCCTGTATGGTGTATGTATTTTCTTTATCTTTTTAATCTGTGTATTTATATTTAAACTATGTTTCTTATACATAGCATGTGGCCGGATCTTACTTTTTTGTCCAGTTTGACAATCTGCCTTTTAGACTAGGTGTATCATTTACATTTGATGTAATTATTGATATGCTTATGTTAAAATTTTTTTCCTTCTTGGAATTTATTTTTCATCTTTTTTCTCCTTTTCCATGTTTTCCTGCCTTTTTAAAACATGAAGTATTTTTGTGATTCCATTTTATCTCTTTTTTTTTTTTTTGAAATGGAGTCTCTGTCGCCCAGGCTAGAGGGCAGTGGCACAGTCTCGGCTGACTGCAACCTTCACCTCAGGGGTTCAAACAATTCTCCTGCCTCAGCCTCTGGAGTAGTTGGGATTACGGGCGTCCGCCACCATGCTTGGCTAATTTTTTGCATTTTTAGTAGAGATGGGGTTTCACCATGTTGGCCAGGCTGGTCTGTTCTTGATTTACTAGCTTCACATCTTTGTTTTATATTTTTAGTGGTTGATACAGGGTGTATAGTATGCATCTTCATCACCATCTATGTTGAAATAATGTTATACTATTTCACCTGTAACTTAAGCATAATTTTAAAAATTTTAAATTTTTTCTATTTTAATTTTTTTCTGTTTTAGTTATTTTCATGGCATAAAAGGCCACCAGTAATTAGTGCCTTAAAACAACACTATTGCCAATTTAGTCTGTGGGTTAGGCATTTGGATGGGGCACAGCAGAGATGTTCTGTCTTTGCTTCATGATGCCTGTGTCCTCTGCTGAGGCAGCTCAAAGCTGGGGGCTGGGAGTATCTGAAGGTTTACCCACTTGCATGTTAAGCAGTTGATGCTGGCTCAGACCTTAGCTTAGTCTGTTGGCCGGAACCCGTGCACATGACCTTTTTATGTGGCCTAAATTTTCTTACAATCTGGTAGTTGGGTTCCAAAGGCAAATGTCCTAAGAGAAGAGAGCCAAATAGAAGCTATATTGGCTTTTGTGACCCAGCCTTGACTAGTGTCACTTCTGCTATATTTTTTAGGTGGAGGCAGTTACGGAGGTTTGTCTGAATTCAAGGAGAAGGTGCATAACCACCTCCTACCCCACCAGCACACACACACACACTCACACTCACACATCCTCTCCTATCCCAAACTCTCCCCCACATCACACACACCCTCTCGTATCCCAGCCCACATGCTCTGCTTCCAGTGTGACATCGACAGGAATATTGATGCCATATTGGAAGCAAGGCATGTGGGCTGGGAAAGGAGGCAGTCTTTGGAAAATATAGTCTACCACACTGCTGCCTTTGTGCTGCTGTTATCAGGCATTTTAATTCTTTGTATGTTATGTTACACAATACATTATTATTTTTGTTTTAAACATGTCTTTTACATTTACTCACTTATTTCTTTTATTCTTTTTTTTTTTTTTTTTTGCGACAGGGTCTCGCTCTGTCATCTAGGCTGGAGTGCAGTGGCGCAATCTCAGCTCACTGCAACCTCTGCCTCCCAGGTTCAATCAATTCTCCTGCCTCAGCCTCCTGAGTATCTGGGACTACAGGCACCCATCTCCACGCCCAGCTAATTTTTATATTTTTAGTAGAGATGGGGTTTCACCATGTTGGCCAGGTTGGTCTCGATCTCCTGGCCTCAGGTGATTCGCCTTCCTCGGTCTTCCTAAGTGCTGGGATTACAGGCGTGAGCCACCACGCCTGGCCATATTTACCATTTCTTTCACTCTTCATTTCTTTTTGTAGATGCACATTTCCATCTGGTATTTTTCTTCTGTGTGGAGAAATTCCTTTAACATTAGTTGTAGTAGGGTTCTGCTGATAATGAATTATCTCAGCTTTTATTGGTCTAAAGTATTTTGTCTCCATATTTGAAAACTATGTATCACTGGGTGAAGAAGTTTATATTGACTTTTTTTCCTTCAGTACTTTAAAGATCTCCCATTTTCTTCTTGCTGCATGATTTCTAATTTCATTTTTTAATTAATTAATTAATTAATTTTTTTGAGATGGAGTCTAGCTGTGTTGCCCAGGCTGGAGTGCAGTGGCATGATCTTGGCTCACTGCAACCTCCGCCTCCCGGTTTCAAGTGATTGTCCTGCCTCAGCCTCCTGAGTAGCTGGGATTACAGGCACGTGCCACCACACCCAGCTAATTTTTGTATTTTTATTAGAGACGGGGTTTCACATGTTGGTCAGGCTGGTCTGGAACTCCTGACCTCATGATCCACCCACCTCAGCCTCCCAAAGTGCTGGGATTGCAGGTGTAAGCCACTGTGCACGGACTCATTTTTATTTTTGTTTCTCTGAATAATACGGCCTTTTCCTTCTGGACACTTGAAGTTTTTCTTTTTACCACTGATTTTTAGCACTTTGGTTATGATGTGCCTTGATGTGGTTTTATGTATGTTTCTTTTGTTTGGGGCTTTTTGAGTTTCTTAGATCTGTGAGTTTATGGTTTTCATTATATTATGAAATTTGCAGCCGTTATTTCTTCAAATTTTTTTTCTGCTTTCCCTTTTGCCCTTCCTGTATTCTAGTTCAGCTGTGTTAGACCACTTGATCGTGTTCCACAGGTTACTTAGGCTTTGTTAATATTTTTTCAGTCTTCACTGTGGGTACTTTTTACTGCTGTGTCTTCAAGTTAAACCATCTTTCCTTCTGCAGGGGGTCTCATCTGCTGTTACTCTCAGCCAATGTGTTTTTCATTTGAGATACTGTACTTTTAAAATCTTTACAGTTTCCATTTGGGTCAGAAAAACTATTTGTCTCCTTTCCACATCACATTCATATGAACTGTATATTGTTTGTTTTAACGTCCTTGTGTTCTAATTCCATTATTTCTATCATTTGTAGATTTATTTCAATTAATTTTTCATCTGGATATGGGTCTTTTTCACTTCTTCGTATGCCTGGACATTGTGAATTTTATATTGCTGAACACTGGATTTGCTGTATTCCTCTAAAGACTGTCAGATTGTATTTGGTCACACAGATAAGTAATGTTTGGATCAGTTTGATCCTTGTGAAGCTTACTTTTAAGGTTTTTGTGGCTAGTAATAGCGGCCTTTAATCCTTGGACTAACTTGGCCCCCCTACTAAGGTGTTGATCCTTCTAAGGCCCCGTGCTTTTTTCATGGTCAGAGTGACCAGCCCTGTGGGAGCTCTGGGAAGTGTTGGCCCTATTGCTTTCCAGTAGATTGTTCCCTGACCTTGGGGAGACTTCCTCTCAAGCACTTGGAGATCCGAGACTGAAAGGAACCCTTCTGCCAGACCTCCGGAGCCCTCTGCATGCAGCCCCCGCTTCTCCAGTACTGGGTCCTGCAAATTCTGGCTGCCTCAGCTTCCCCCAGCTCTGTTGGCTCCTCAGTGCATTGAGACCCTTGGATTTGGTTTCAGTGTTCTGTCCCTGAAGTATGAAGCCTGGGAGTTGTCTCCAGGCTTTAAGTTTGGTTAGTCATAAAATTTACCTTCTTTTTTCCTTTCCCTGGAGGGGGATCACAGTCTTGTGCTACTTTTTGCCCAGTGTCTAAAACTTGTTATTTCATGTGTATTGTCTGGTTTTCTAGCTGTTTATAGTGGGAGGACAGTTACTGTAGCAGTTACAACTTCATGTTCCAAATTGAGAGTCCTCCTGTTTAAATTTTGTTAATATAGTCAGCCCTCTGTATCTGTGGGTTCTGCATTATTGGATTCAACCAACCATGGATCAGAATTTTTGGAAAAGAAAATAATAACAATACAATGATAAAACAACACACATTCTTTAAAAATACAGCATAACAACAGGTTGAGTATCCCTAATCCAGAAATCTGAAGTGCTCTAAATTTTGAAACTTTTTGAGTGCCATGATGCTCAAAGGACATACTCATTTGAGCATTTCAGATTTTTAAATTAGGGATGTTGAACCAGTAAATATGTAATGCAAATATTCCAAAATCGGAAAAATCCCAGATCCAAACACTTCTGGTCTCAAGCATTTCAGATAAGGAATATTCAACTGTATTTATATAGCATTTACATTGTATTAGCTATTATAAGTAATGTAGAGATGATTTAAAGTATATGGAAGGATATGTGCAGGTTATATGCAAATACTGTGCCCTTTTTTTTTATCCCTCCCTGAGACGGAGTTTCATTCTTGTCACCCAGGCTGGAGTGCAGTGGCACAATCTCGGCTCGCTGCAACCTCCGCCTTGCAGGTTCAAGTGATTCTCCTGCCTTAGCCGCCCGAGTAGGTGGGATTACAGGCGTGCACCACCACACCCAGCTAATTTTTGTATTTTTAGTAGAGACAGGGTTTCACCACGTTGGCCGGGCTGGTCTCGAACTCCTGACCTCAAATGATCCACTCATCTCAGCCTCCCAAAATGCTGGAATTACAGCTGTGAGCCACTGCACCTGGCCATTTTATATAAAGGACTTTAGCATATGTGAATTTTGTTATCCAAGGGGGATCCTGGAATCAATCCCCCGTGGATACCAGGATACCAAGGGATGATTGTACTTTCAGTGATTTATCACTTTCATTTGTCAACAGATTTTATGTCAATTCTGCTTTCTACTTTGCCAGCTTTTTTTCTTTTTACTTTTTAAAAAACTGTGGTAAAATGTATATATAACATAAAATTTACCATTTTAATCGTTTTTAAATGTACTGTCATGTGGTATTATGTGTATTCACATTGTTGTGCAGTCATCATCACTGTTTACCTCCAGAACTTTTTCTTTTTTTTTTTTTTTTTTTGGAGACGGAGTCTCACTCTGTCGCCCAGGCTGGAGTGCAGTGGCATGATCTCAGCTCACTGCAACTTCTGCCTCCTGGGTTCAAGCGATTCTCCTGTCTCAGCCTCCCGAATAACTGGGACTATAGGTGCCTGGCGCCATGCCCGGCTGTTTTTTTTTGTGTTTTAGTAGAGACAAGGTTTCACCATGTTGCCTAGGCTGGTCTTGAACTCCTGAGCTGAGGCAATCTGCCCGCCTCCGCCTCCCAAAGTTCATCTTCTTAAACTGAAACTCTGTACTTATTAAACAGCAACCTTCATTTTCCTCTCACTGAGCCCCTGGCAGCCACCATTCCACTGTCTATGAATTTGACTGCTCTAGCTAGGTCACATAAATGGAATCCTTTATTTGTCCTTTTGTGACTGGCATACTTCACTTATCATGTCTTCAGGGTTCATCCCTGTTGTAGCATGTATCAGAATTTAAGAATTAACTTTTTTTTTTAAAGCTGAGTAATATTTGAATGTATAGATAGGCCACATTTTTCTTACCCATTCTTTCATCACTGGGCATGGGTTGCTTCCACCCTTTGGCTATTGTGAATAATGCTGCTGTGAACATTGCTGTACAGACATCTCTCAAGACTCTGCTTTCTGTTCTTCCCAGTTTGATTTTTGCATTTATCTTTGTATCTTTTTTCTTTCTTTTTTTCTGAGACCGAGTTTCACCCTTGTTGCCCAGGCTGGAGTGCTCAATCTCTGCTTACCGTGACCTCTGCCTCCCGGGTTCAAGTGATTCTCCTGCCTCAGCCTCCCGAGTAGCTGGGATTACAGGCATGCGCCACCACGACCAGCTAATTTTGTATTTTTAGTAGAGATGGGGTTTCTCCATGTTGGTCAGGCTGGTCTCAAACTCCTGACCTCAGGTGATCCACCCGCCTCAGCCTCCCAAAGTGCTGGGATTACAGGCATGAGCCACTGCACTTGGCCCTTTTTTTTCTTTATTACTTTGCTTTTATTCTGAATCTGAAGATGTGTTCTTTTTTCCATGTTGACAATATAATTTAAAACTGAACGTTTCTTTTACGGTCTGCATCCTTTACAGTAAGCTAAACATTTTTGGTTACATTTGTTGAAAACAGTATGAAAGATTCAATGGCTTTATGTCACTGACAAATTTTCATTTTGGACAACATGCTAGTGTGAGTAGTTTCTGGTCCAGTGAAATCCAGTTTTCAGATATTCCTATTTTTGGATTCTCAGCTGTGTATTTGAAATCATCACATTTGAAATTTGTTTGTTCCAGAACATATATGTTCTCATTCTTGTTTGTACTTGAGTCATGTTTAATCACATATATTTGTAGTATGCTTAGATGTAGTAGTTTCCATTTTCATAACTACTTTTCTGTTGATCCATTATGGTGAATTGCAGCTACAAAGTCATACTGTGTAGTAGCGAAAATGCTAACATAAGAAGTAAATAGTAGCAAGCAAAGGATTTTTAAAATATCCAACCTAGTCATATATACCCGTTTAGCTCAGTAGTTCTCAGCTGTGGTAATACCATTCTCTGGTGTGCATTTTTGAAATTCATGAGAACATTTTTGTTTGGCACCATAGTAGAGGTCGTTACAGGCATTTAATGGACAGGGTTTAGGTCTGCTAGATGTCTTGCAGTGTGCAGGAAAGTGCTACAGCGAATAACTATTCTGTCTCATATGGTGTTTGAAGCTCCTTTAATTAAGTCTAAAATATTTTACATATAAACACAAATCATTTTTTACATGATAAACTACATTTTCTATGAATGGCACTGTTGTGTAAATCAAGGAGTGAGTAATGTTTTTTCATTTAAGGCTTTACCAAGAGTTTGCCATTTTGGTAGAATGCATCACCTACAGCAGTACTCCTCATGGTATCGTAGTCACCATTCGACACACCTGATTCAGTCTGCATTTGTTGCTGTCACATTCATGGTGATGTTTCAAATTGATGCAAGCATTTTATTATATCATGTTATTTCCTAGTGTATTGGTGCTCGAGTTTTAATATATTAAATAGTGTTTTATTATGAATCAGCTTCCTTTTCTTTATTCCCCATATTATAGTTAGGACATTGTAATTTTTTAAGTTATGTAGACTATTAATATAATTTCAATATAATGAAGAGACTTAAAATTTTTCATTATGAACAGATGTTAGGTGTGGTAAACTTGGGAGCCAGTGAATTGACTGAATTATAGCAGTCGCTATGGCACCTCCACAGCCTTTAAGATTACTTCAGTATTTCTGTGAAAAGTTATTAATATTACACTTCAGATGTATATGAAAATATTATTTTATTGATTTTCCTTAGAAATTACCACACCATTGGCCGGGCATGGTGGCTTACCCCTGTAATCTCAGCACTTTGGGAGGCCGAGGTGGGTGGATGACGAGGTCAAGAGATTGAGACCATCCTAGCCAACTTGGTGAAACCCCGTCTCTACTAAAAATACAAAAATTAGCTGGGCATGGTGGCATGCGCCTGTAGTCCCAGCTACTTGGGAGGCTGAGGCAGGAGAATCGCTTGAACCCAGGAGGTGGAGGTTTCAGTGAGTCAAGATTGTGCCACTGCACTCTAGTGACAGAGTGAGAATCCGTCTCAAAATAAATAAATACAAATAAAACAAAAACAAAAAAAAAGAAAAAAGAAATTACTACACCATCTATCTGTTGACCACTTGACAAGTGATTGGGTGATACTGGTGGTCCGTGGACTACACTTTGAAAAGCAGTGCCACATATCCTGTATTGCTTTTGTATTAACCTTGTTGTCCTCAATTACTGAATTTGCTCTGTACTCCACTTTATCAGATACCATTTTTTCCCTAACATTTTTTTTTTTTATTTTGCAGTGACAGGGTCTTGCTCCGTCACCCAGGCTGGAGTGCAGTGGCATGATCATGGCTCACTGCACCCATGACCTCCCAGGCTTAAGGGATCCTTCTGCCTCATCCTCCTGAATGGCTGGGATTATAGGTACACACCACCATGCTTAATTTATTTTTTGTAAAGATGAGGTCTCACTGTGTTGCCTGGGCTGAACTATAATTTTTATACATAGGCTGGGTGCCGTGGCCCATGCCTGTAATCCCAGCATTTTGGGAGGCCAAGGCATGCGGTTCACTTGAGGTTAGGAGTTCGAGACCAGCCTGGCCAACATGGTGAAACCCCGTCTCTACAAAAGATACAAATTTAGCTGGGTGTGGTGGCAGGTGCCTGTAATCCCAGCTACTCGGGAGGCTGAGGCAGGAGAATCACTTGAACCCGGGAGGTGGAGGTTGCGGTGAGCCGAGATCATGCCTCTCTGCACTTTAGCCTGGACAACAGAGCGAGACTCTGTCTCAAAAAAAAATTTTTTTTTAATACATGAATTGTCTAATACCATAGTTGTTCAACTCTAAGATAAACTTCTTCTCAGCACCATTAAGTATGTATATATATATATACATTTTTAAGACAGAGTCTCGCTCTGTAGCCAGGCTGGAGTGATCTTGGCTCCCTGCAACCTCCGCCTCCCGGGTTCAAGCGATTCCTCTGCCTCAGCCTCTCAAGTAGCTGGGACTACAGGCACGTACCATCACACCCAGCTAGTTTTTTGTATTTTAGTGGAGACAAAGTTTCACCATGTTAGCCAGGATGGTCTCGATCTCCTGACCTTGTGATCCACCCACCTCGGCCTTCCAAAGTGCTGGGATTACAGGCGTGAGCCACCGCGCCCAGCTACACCATTAAATATTTTTGATGGTCCTTTGTAGTTCTTAATGTCAAAAGAAATTCACCAAGTGCTGTCGCAGATGTCATTGCCTGCATATATATAAACTTTGCCATGCATGGAGGTGTCTTTTCAACCATTTATCATCAGATTAAAGTTATTTGCACTGACAACATTACACATGGCTGAATTTTAAGTTACATTTAGATATGTAATTATTTTCTGTATCTTTCTCAAAAAGAGTGTGCTACAAGGATTATTTTATATGTAGGAAATAGCCTGTTCCAAGATAAATAATACAGTTAAAAGCAATAGAAATTGCTAAATCTTAGGAGTACATTGTAGAGTTTGAGAGATAATGGAGGTTACCTATGACTGACTCATGACTTAGGATGGATTATCACTCAAGCACTAATGTTTTAAAAAACGTTCCTTATTTTTAAGAGAAACTGCTTAATTTCTAGGGACATCTATTTGAGGAAAGATGAAACTGAGTTTAAAGACAAAATTCAGAGGATTCTCAGATGTTCTTTTATTTGCCTCAGAATTATGCTGTCAGTCCCAAAGATGTCAAAAAGAACAGAATTCTGACTTTGAGAAGTGACATGTTTGATACTATTGCATAACTGGAGATGGCCAAAAGTTCAGAAAAATCACTAGACTTTGAATGTTAAGAAAGTTTCAGTTCAAACTTTTATCAGATTCTGAAAAGGAAAGTGGTATGTAACTGTTTTGAGAAATGTATGCTATTATTTTACAATCCATTGTGTCTTAGAATAGAAGAAATACATTATTTCTCCGTTTTAAATTCTTTCCTTTTTTTGAACATGCCTTTTTCAGGATAAACTTTGCCATGTGTGGAGGTGTCTTTTCAAGGTAAATTATGCCTTACTATTTCAGTTAATTCATGATTTAAATTTTTTTCCTCTTATTTCTCTAGGGCCTATTCCCTGGTGGATTCCAGTCAAGTGTCTACATTTCTGATTTCCATTCTTCTTATAGTCTATGGTAGTTTCAGGTAAGATATTCTCAAATGGGGTTGATACAAGTCTACAACTTAACTACAAAATTTTTTTCCACAGGTCCCTTAATATGGACTTTGAAAATCAAGATAAGGAGAAAGACAGTAATAGTTCTTCTGGGTCTTTCAATGGCAACAGCACCAATAATAGTAAGATATTTTATGTCAATTAACTTCTGTACAAGTTATTAATCTGTCTGTTTTTCTCTTTCAGGCATCCAAACAATTGACTCTACCCAGGCTCTGTTCCTTCCAATTGGAGCATCTGTCTCTCTTTTAGTAATGTTCTTCTTCTTTGACTCAGTTCAAGTAGTTTTTACAATATGTACAGCAGGTAAATATGAGTTTCTCTGTCTAGTCTTAACAGTTTTAAAAAATTATACCTTTTCTTTCTCTAGTTCTTGCAACGATAGCTTTTGCTTTTCTTCTCCTCCCGATGTGCCAGTATTTAACAAGACCCTGCTCACCTCAGAACAAGTAAGGACTTGGGACTTTCCTCTTAAATTATACCACTGTCCAATAAGTGTTGTGTGTTTTCCAGGATTTCCTTTGGTTGCTGTGGACGTTTCACTGCTGCTGAGTTGCTGTCATTCTCTCTGTCTGTCATGCTCGTCCTCATCTGGGTTCTCACTGGCCATTGGCTTCTCATGGATGGTGAGTGACTAATTTGTGACAAATTGTAATTTCTGCTGTCTGCTGTACCCTGTCTCCTCCCCAGCACTGGCCATGGGCCTCTGTGTCGCCATGATCGCCTTTGTCCGCCTGCCGAGCCTCAAGGTCTCCTGCCTGCTTCTCTCAGGGCTTCTCATCTATGATGTCTTTTGGGTAAGCGTTTATGTCCTTGGAGCTCCTCCCCTCCTCTGTTAAAGGCATCTCTCCAACTCGGCAGGTATTTTTCTCAGCCTACATCTTCAATAGCAACGTCATGGTGAAGGTGGCCACTCAGCCGGCTGACAATCCCCTTGACGTTCTATCCCGGAAGCTCCACCTGGGGCCCAATGTTGGGCGTGATGTTCCTCGCCTGTCTCTGCCTGGAAAACTGGTCTTCCCAAGGTAAGACCTCATGCTATGACAGGACCACACTGTGACGTCACTAACCTGTGAAACTGCATTCCAGCTCCACTGGCAGCCACTTCTCCATGTTGGGCATCGGAGACATCGTTATGCCTGGTCTCCTACTATGCTTTGTCCTTCGCTATGACAACTACAAAAAGCAAGCCAGTGGGGACTCCTGTGGGGCCCCTGGACCTGCCAACATCTCCGGGCGCATGCAGAAGGTCTCCTACTTTCACTGCACCCTCATCGGATACTTTGTAGGTAAGAGAACCAGAGAGACTGCAGATGATCCTCGTGTCTCACAGATGCCTCTCTCTCCTCACAGGCCTGCTCACTGCTACTGTGGCGTCTCGCATTCACCGGGCCGCCCAGCCCGCCCTTCTCTATTTGGTGCCATTTACTTTATTGCCACTCCTCACGATGGCCTATTTAAAGGTGAGAGCAGCAGTTATAAACCTGTGAAAGCAATCTGTAACTTAGAAAGTCCCTTGTTTCCCAGGGCGACCTCCGGCGGATGTGGTCTGAGCCTTTCCACTCCAAGTCCAGCAGCTCCCGATTCCTGGAAGTATGATGGATCACGTGGAAAGTGACCAGATGGCCGTCATAGTCCTTTTCTCTCAACTCATGGTTTGTTTCCTCTTAGAGCTGGCCTGGTACTCAGAAATGTACCTGTGTTTAAGGAACTGCCGTGTGACTGGATTTGGCATTTAAAGGGAGCTCGTTTGCAGGAGAGAGGTGCTGGAGCCCTGTTTGGTTCCTTCTCTTCCTGCGGATGTAGAGGTGGGGCCCCTTCCAAGAGGGACAGGCCTCTCCCCAGCGCGCCTTCCTCCCACGTTTTTATGGATCTGCACCAGACTGTTACCTTCTGGGGGAGATGGAGATTTGACTGTTTAAAAACTGAAAACAGCGAGGAGTCTTTCTAGAACTTTTGAACACTAAAAGGATGAAAAAAATTAGCAAACCGAAGTTTCTTCAATGACCCCTCGAGAACTTTGGGACCAGTTTCCTATAGGGGACTCAGTTTCAGAGAACTGAGACAGAAGCTCTTCTGTCGTTATATTCTTCTTTCCTTTTTTTGGATTTATTAAATATTTTCTGTGGTGTGAAGTGACTTATTAAATCCACAGACATTGAGTGACTTCTTACAACATCCACATAAGAATTTGTTGTAATGAGTTCATGTCCACCCAGATGTTGTGTTGGCAGTGAACAAGGGCACGGTTTTTATACATACGTACATATATATATATAAACACACACATAGATATATATGAATAAACAAAAATGAAATCCTGCTAAGATCACGCTGTGTAGCTGACAGGGGCTTGCTGTCGTTTTGAGCATGTCGAGCAGTTTACTGTGGCTTCCTTGTATATGGATAAGCTGCTGTCCTTCCCCTTCACAACTGACCCCGCAGTTACAAACTAGTATAGCATTTGTGCTGATTGATGATAGACTCATGGACTTCAGGAGCCCTTACTTGGTTTTGATCAGTGTAGCAAATTAGGGATGAAGAGTTCAAACCTTTTGGCCCTTTCTTTCTTTTCTAGGCTTCTCCCTCGCAGGGTGTTCCGTAGTTTCTTCTCGAGCCAATGCATGTATTATAGCAGCAGGTGTCTTTGTGCTTTCTCATCATAGTAACGTACTACTTGTAAATACATTTTTCTATTTTCTATTTTTTTGTATTTTTTTTTTTGACATTTTGTTTCATTGGTGTGCTGTATATTTTCCATGCCCTCACTCCTTTAAGAAAAAAAAAAAGGAAAAAAGCAACACAATCCTGTCCTTGCTGTTGTGATTATAGTCTTGGTTTACCTGTGGTGACAACCGGGTGTTGGGGACACATGTCAAATGCCCCTCTGAGATGGGCCCTAAATTCCAGTAACTGGGGAAAGAACCAGCTGCTGTGTCCTGAGAGCCTGGCCCTGTGCTGTGGTCTCTGCTGCAAGCCCAGATTTCTGGGAGTAACTAGTGTTAGGTCTGCTGACCTTTACCTAAGCAGCCCCTGCCTGGTAAGAAGGTGCCCATTGTTCAGAGGCAAAGAGAAGCCTGCGGTTGGCATGAGGATGCCTGACAACAAAGGCTGGAGAAGGGCCCTGAGTTCCAGCCTCTCCCCAAGGGTCCCCGCCCCAGTGGCTGCCTCTGTCTTGACCTGTGTAATGAATTAGTGTGCTGTGTCACTGTGGCTTGAAGTCACTGTGGATCGAGCTCACAGGGGGCACCCATCCTGTTGTCAACAGAGTCTGAAGCAGTCAGGGTGTTGGATTCCTCTGTTGTTGTCATCAATTCCTGCTGAGGGGTTTCTGGGGTTTTGTTTTTAATAAATGACTCCTTTGTAGCCTTTGTCACATAATCTTCACTTTGGTTGTTGGTACCAAACAGAGCTCCCAGCCATCTCCTCCCTGTTCTGGAAGACTGATGGGAAGACTCTGTCTGTCCCCAGACCTGGTCATCTGCAGCTCTGGCCCAGTCATAGATACATCAAAGAACTGAAGCTTCTGCTGTCCACAGAACTCAAAACTGCCTCTGCATTGGGTGAAGACTAAAAATCCACTTGCGGACTCTCCCTTCCTTCCTTCTCAGCCCTCGAGGATGCATATAGCTAATTAAGCAGGCCCAGAGACAGAGAGGGGGGCTCCAAAATGACTCGGATTAAGGGCAAGTGCCAGTGATGGGTAGAAATAACGTTATCCTTCATGCCTGTAATCCCAGCACTTTGGGAGGCCGAGGCAGGTGGATCACAAGGTTGGGAGCTCGAGACCAGCCTGGCCAACATGGTGAAACCCCGTCTCTACTAAAAACACAAAAATTAGCTGGGCATGGTGGCAGGCGCCTGTAATCCCAGCTATTTGGGAGGCTGAGGCAGAAGAATCGCTTGAACCTGGAAGGCGGAGGTTGCAGTGAGCAGAGATTGCGCCACTGCACTCAAGTCTGGGCGACAGGGTGAGACTCCATCTCAAAAAAAAAAAAAAAAAGGAAATGTTATCCTGGCAGTGGGTCATTTTAATTTTTCTGTCTTTGTTTTCATAAGAAAATTAAATTCCAGACAGAAGGAACGTCGTTATTTTGTCATTCTCACTTCTGTGCAGGTT